CTCAGGAGGCTTGAGGCAGGAGAATTGCTTGAACCCGGGAGGCAGAGGATGCAGTGAGCCGAGACTGCACCACTGCACTCTTAGCCTGGGTGATAGAGCGAGACTACGTCTCAAAACAACAACAACAAGGATTTTTAGTAGGTATGTAACCAACTGATTTTTAAAATGATCACAGTACCTACTGTGGAGAATGAATTAGTGTCTCCTAATCGCTTTTTAAATTTTATTTTTCGTTTTACTCTTATTCACTTTTTTTTTTTTTTTTTGAGACAGAGTCTCGCTCTTGTCCCCCAGACTGGAGTGCAGTGGCAAGATCTCGGCTCGCTGCAACCTCCGTCTCCCGGGTTCAACTGATTCTCCTGCCTCAGCCTCCTAGGTAGCTGGGATTACAGGTGCACTCCACCACGCCCAGCTAATCAGCTTCCGTTTCTCGGGTTCAAGCGATTCTCCTGCCTCAGCCTCCCTAGTAGCTGGGATTACAGGCAGGGAGTTTTATATTTAAAAAAAAAATTGATATCTGTCTCACCAACCGTATTGCAACCAAGTCTGTTAGTTTCCTGAAGAGAAATTTGGTGCTGCAGGTTCCAGAAGCAGCTCTTTATGCCCTCACTGCTGATCAAACTATTTTTTAAAAACGCTCCTATCATACACCACGCTGCCTAAAGACAGGGTACAGGCCTGGGATTTTTGAAAGAAAAGGGTTTCTTCAATTACCATTTCCCAGTTTGGGATGAAGAGACGTAAAGAAGCCCTCTAATAAGGAAATTACGCCGGGCCTCACTGTTAATAGTACAGTATTTATCAGCAGCTGCCGCGGTTAAGAGGAAGCCACGGCCCCCTGTAGTCTGTACCTCCTAAGATGGATGATTTAGCTTGCGATCTGTTCAAGATGGCCACAGAAACACTTCCGGTATCTTTCCGCACTAGGCCCGCCCCAATTTGCGTGTTTTTACCGTGCAGAGGGAGGGATTTAGAGTTAGCCTTTGATTGGTCAGCTTGACTGGCGACCTTTCCCCTCTGCGACAGTTTCCCGAGGTACCTAGTGTCTGAGCGGCACAGACGAGATCTCGATCGAAGGCGAGATGGCGGACGTGCTAGATCTTCACGAGGCTGGGGGCGAAGATTTCGCCATGGATGAGGATGGGGACGGTGAGGACAGTGGAGACGGCTGGTGGGAAGCGGTTACTTATTCTTTTATCTTCTGGGGTTCCAGAGAGCATTCACAAACTGAAAGAAAAAGCGAAGAAACGGAAGGGTCGCGGCTTTGGCTCCGGTGAGTGTGGGGAAAATGGGGTAGAGTGGCCTGTTTTCGGTGATCTCGTGTATGTCCCTTATAGAAGAGGGGTCCCGAGCGCGGATGCGTGAGGATTATGACAGCGTGGAGCAGGATGGCGATGAACCCGGACCACAACGCTGTGAGTAATAATGGAACCTGTGAGGTATCCGTTACTCATACAACTTCCCCCCGTCCCCCAACAGCTGTTGAAGGCTGGATTCTCTTTGTAACTGGAGTCCATGAGGAAGCCACCGAAGAAGACATACACGACAAATTCGCAGAATATGGGGAAATTAAAAACATTCATCTCAACCTCGACAGGCGAACAGGATATCTGAAGGTATCCTAAGTGACACTTTATTGCCTCCTTTCGGTTTTCATATCTGTCTTTTCACTTTCCCCAGGGGTATACTCTAGTTGAATATGAAACATACAAGGAAGCCCAGGCTGCTATGGAGGGACTCAATGGCCAGGATTTGATGGGACAGCCCATCAGCGTTGACTGGTGTTTTGTTCGGGGTCCACCAAAAGGCAAGAGGAGGTAAAATGAAGAGGGCAAATACTGTCTGGGTGATGGACTCCTCTCCCTGCTTCTTTTTCCCTAGAGGTGGCCGAAGACGCAGCAGAAGTCCAGACCGGAGACGTCGCTGACAGGTCCTCTGTTGTCCAGGTGTTCTCTTCAAGATTCCATTTGACCATGCAGCCTTGGACAAATAGGACTGGGGTGGAACTTGCTGTGTTTATATTTAATCTCTTACCGTATATGCGTAGTATTTGAGTTGCGAATAAATGTTCCATTTTTGTTTTCTACATTTAATGTTACTTTCCTGTCCTAAAATTGAAAGTTCTAAAGCATAGCAAGGCTGTATGGATCATTGTGAAGATACTTCTAGGGACTGAACTCTATGTATTTCTTTTTTTTCTTTTTTTTGAGATAGAGTCTTGCTGTGTTACCCAGGGTGGATTGCAGCTGATCATAGCTCACTGCAGCTTCAAACTCTTGGGCTCAAGCCATCCTTCTGCCTCACTGTCCCTAGTAGTTGGGATTACAGGCACATGCCACCATGCCCAGCTAAATTTTTAATATTTTTGTAGAGATGGGGTCTTGCTGTGTTACCTGGGCTAGTTATGTGAGTTTCTATATTAGACATAGTCTCAAGTTTCAGGTAGGGTTTAAAGTAGAGACACTGGTCAGTATTTCTTTTTTGGGGGGAACTAGGAGAGCAGGAGTAGAAGTGAGATGTTAAGATCTTATGGCACTAAAGACTTACTATTCTGTTCCTACATACTCTGTTAGGATCAGATAGATGTTATAGAAATGCCTTTTGTTTCTCCTGCCCTTCTTGATGTCACAGTTTTTTGTACTTCCAGCTGTCTAAAGGCATGAATCTCCTCTTGGAGCATTCTCCCAGACCCTTCTTTAGAAGAGTCTATACTAAGTTCTTGGTGCCCTCTTCGGCAGCCAAGGGTGAAGGCCCCATAGAGGAGAGGATCCAAAGGAGCATTGAGGAGGCCCAAGAGGAAAAGGATGTGGCTCAGGCTGGGAGGGACTTCAGTTAGCATGGTGGGGGAGAACCAGTACCACATACCCAGTAGGTAATAAGGTGTCCAGCAGAGGATGAAGGTCAGCAAGATAAGCAGGGCCAGTCTCAGGGCCCGGAGACGAACACGGGGACAATTGTCAAAGGAGCGGGGGAGGGCAAATTCACCAGCAGGGGCTAGGAATTTAGAAAATATACTGTAATTCAGACACTCAGCTTCTGATCTGAGTATAGGGTGAATTGATGGAGGGGCATAGCTAGTGAGACAGAGCTCGCCTCCTACAAGGAGGAGAATGTTGCAAACCGTTTTCCCCTTCCCAACCTGGGACTATATGATTTCTTACCCCCAGGGATTATGATAGAAATATGAAGCCACCAAGTCTAGACTTGATGGTGTTCAAGAATAAATAATACTGATTGCCTCCCTAGTCCTTGTCCAGCTAACTCAGCTGTTTATAATTGAAGGGATTCAACAAAATTATCTCTAGCATCAGGTGCTAGACATGGTTAGAATCTCACCATGGTTTAGTGACTGGTAGATAGCTATTAGGTAGGTAGATAAATAAATGATGCTAGAGGCAACAGGTCTAGGGTTAAGGATTAAGGCCTGGGAATTGGAGTCTCACCATGGCTCCCCTTCCTTGTCTGGGGCCTGGACACACTGAGGACAATGCGGCTATAGCAGATGGCCATGGCAGTCAGTGGCAGCAGAAAGAGGCAGCAGAAGGTGAAGAGGTTATAGGTGGTCTCTTGCCATTGAGCCTTGAAGCTGCCTTTGGTGACACACTGAGTGAAAGGGACTGGGCCAGCTCAGTGGACCGTGTGGAACAGGAACAGCTGGAGTGGAGTTGAGGACTATTAGAACTGGTTCCCCTCACCACCCAACCTACCCACCTATGTCATACTGTCTCCTCCCAATTCATCCTTAATTCCAAGTGAAGCAGCACAGTGCTGAGAAACAGTTCATCCATGGTGCCATGTTAAAGAAGTTGGAAATATATCTTGAAAATCCTATCTTCCTTTTAGGCTTGAATATGATGCTGAACAGTAAGTTTGTTAAATCTTGGAACTTAAAACAATCCTGCTTTCTCAAGTACTATTCTAACATTGCGCTTTATAAGGGATGATATTTCTACCACCTCACTCATATTTTTAGCTGAAATGATTTTCCTGGTATGTCTGTTATTTTGTGGAAAAAGAAATATTGTGTAAAATGGGTGCTGCCAAAATTCCAGGCCATTTTGCAGGGACTCTGAAGTGACCTTTAGTAGTAATAGTCTTATGTGCAGTAACTATAATGGTAAAGAATGTTAAATAATAAAATTTAACATTTTCCAAATGCTATTGGGCTGCCCCTCCCCCTTTTTGTTAAATTGCTGGGTTTTCCAACTGAATCAGTAAAAACTATTTCTGTTTAGAGCTACAAGGTTAAAGTGCCTGCTTTCCAGTAATGGAGATTGAGTCACTATTAATTTGATAAAAGGTAAGCTCAGTAGGCATCAGATTCCTAGATACAAGGCATTTGGGAAAGTGATTTTAGCAGACATGAGGGACATTTAGGAAAGATGAATAGTTTCAGCCTAAGAGAATTTTGTGAACTGTTTGGAGTTACGATCAGGCTACTCTGAGCTAGTTGGGAAATGGTCTTTCCTCTTCCCATCTCTTGCATTCATATATTTCTAAGTTTTTTTTTTTGTTTTTGTTTTTGTGCTCTGCCTAAGAAGTGCTTGAGAATTGTGAGGAGTATAAAAATAGTCAAAGCTGGCTGGGCGCGGTGGCTCACGCCTGTAATCCCAGCACTTTGGGAGGCTGAGGCGGGCGGATCACGAGGTTAGGAGATGGAGACCATCCTGGCTAACACAGTGAAACCCTGTCTGTACTAAAGATACAAAAAACTAGCCGGGCGTGGTGGTAGGTGCCTGTAGTCCCAGCTACTTGGGAACTCGGGAGGCTGAGGCAGGAGAATGACCTGAACCCAGGAGGCGGAGCTTGCAGTGAGCAGAGATTGCGCCATTGCACTCCAGCCTGGGCGACAGAGTAAGACTGTCTCCAAAAAAAAAAAAAATAATAATCAAAGCTCTTGGATTTATAGTTTGGTCCACAGCCTTGTTTTGATCTTTCCTTTATCCTGTTTTATTGCCATTTACCACGTACTGTAGAAACATCCCTTTCAACTGCTGATAACTTGGAAACAAGCCTACAAAAATAAGTAATTTCTAACTACTCCTAATACTACCTATAACTACCCCTAAGCCCTTACCACTCTAACGTGACATTATTAAATTTTTTATTTTATTAACACTAATATTTTAACTACAATTACAGCATATGGGCAATACAGAATTTACCTAAAAGGATACTAATTTGGAACAAAAAAAATCACCTTTCGCACATGTATCATGTCACAACCAGTTTGCCATTGAAACAAATAGAGGTTGCAAATATTGTCAGATTGTCAGGCTGTAAGAAAGGATGAAATTCATTTCCCATTGCATCATCTTGTGGCCCATGGATTTCAAGTGCCTTAGCCAAAATCATATAGCTAGTTAGCAGTAGAGCCGAGACTCAGAAAAAAACAAAGTAAAACAGGCAGACTGAAACAAAAAGTCTTCTAATTCCCAGTCCACATGTAAAATTTGCTTCATATAAACAAACCTAATTGTAAATGGCACTGTAGCAACAGGCTTCTTTTTAACACTTGGATTGGTAAAGGTCTTGTTTGCAACATATTAGAAGTATTATTTTTCTCTTTCCCCCCCACCCCACCCCCAACAGAGTCTGGCTCTGCCGCCCACGCCGGAGTGCAGTGGTGCAGTCTTGGCTCACTGCAGCCTCCACTTCCCAGGTTCAAGCAATTCTCGTGCCTCAGCCTCCTGAGTAGTTGGGATTACAGGTGCTCACCACTATACCCGGCTAATTTTTGTATTTTTAGTAGAGATGGGGTTTCGTCATGTTGGCCAGGTTGGTCTTAAACTCCTGACCTCAAGTGATCCACCCACCTTGGCCTTCCAAAATGCTGGGATTACAGGCTTGAGCCACCAGGCCTTTCTTTGTTCTTAGGAGTATAGTCAGACTAACTTCTAGTAGTTATATTTCTAATAATTGAGGATGTAAGTAAGGATCAAATCTTAAATCAGTATAATGCATTGTCATTCCAGAGATAAATCCTAGACCCTTCTTGGCCTCCTTCTGACATAATTCTAATCCTACAGTCTCAGAGATGCTGTTGTATCCTGCCCCCCAACCCCATGATAGTGATAGTGGTTTTTGCCTTGAAGGAATTGCTTTGTATTTAGCTTTTCCCCCTCTAGATTTCTAGTTCCTTTTCAGTATTGGATTGGATTTGAGATTTGATTAACCTAGTACTCAGGTTCAGATGCTCGCCTCTTTGCAATTTTAACACTCATTCGACAATAAAGTCAGTAAAAAACACAAATTTGGTTATGTCACTCTCTTTTTACTTTAGTG